ACCGTGCCTGGTCCCGCCACCTGTCTCGGCCCGCCTGGTTGGGGGAGGGAGGCGCTGTTTCCAGGGCAGTCATTATCCTTAGCTCACCCCAGGAGGTAGTATCTAGATTCTCATTTTGAAGGGGAGTGGACCGAGAAAGTCGGAAAAATTAAGCAGTTTGCTCTTTTAAGGTCAGGCAGTTGGAGCTATTCGAACTCTGGTCTCTCTGACATCACAGTCCCCTCCCTCCAGGGACTGGTCCAAGCCTCTTGGTCCTTCCAGGCCTTGCAATTGGCGCTTGAGAGGCCAATTCAACTTTTACCACACCCTCTGCAGGGACCATTCTGGAAGTACCTCTTCACCCTGGGGTCATTCAGGAAGGAGACAGTCTCTGGAATCAGTCACTTCCCTTCCTGAAGGGCCAGCTGGGTGGAGGAACGGAGCTGCCACCTGCTGCTTTTTCTGTCCAACCTCACTCTGGTTCTTGCTGGGGACAGTGTGCGGGGGGAAAGGGACCATCTTTCCCGCGTTACTGGACATTCTGTTTCCAATGACATGTGTGGAAGATGGAGTTTAATTTTCTAACAGGGCAGGGAAGACTCCTCAGAAATGTTCCAGGGGCCAGACCCCTGGCTGCTCCAATGACCCTTGGTACTGATGCCCCACACCTTTCTCAGGAGTTCCCAATCAGACGCTCTCTTCTGGGAATCCGGATCCTTCTTCATGGCCCCTGGGACCCAAGCTCAATTCTGAAGACCACACCTCCACCCCGTCTCCCAAACGCTCGACCTAGGCCCGTGCCCCCCCACTTCCCCAGCAAAAGGCAAAATGCCAGCGGGGGAGGTGCGTCCCAGCCCACCTGGCGTCAGGGCCCCGCCCGCGTCTGGGCCAGGCCTGACTCCCCGCCCACTCTCCCACGAGATCCGGGGACAGTGCAGACCCTCTTCGGCCACCTGCCACCCCCAGTTTCACGAGGCGGACTACAAACCCCATGATGCCGCGGGGCTGAGCTGACAAGCTCTACCCGGGGCGCCTGGTCCCCTTCCTCTCTCCCCATCATCCCCACATCCCCGTATCCCGCGCCGGCCGCTCGGGCTGAGGGCCGGGCTATGCAGCTGTGGGGACCCGGGGGCTGCGGGCGCGCGTCCCTGCGGCGGCGTCCCCGGGGCCCGCGTCCCGTGCGCCCCCGCGCCCGCTGCGGGCGCCTGCTCCCTCCGCCGAGCGGCGTCTTTGTGTGCGGGGGTGTGGGAGGCGAGCGCGAGTCCGCGCAGCGCCGCCGAGTGCCCGCTCCCTCCCAGGGCGGGTGGGGGCCTCTCCGCGCCGCCCGCCGCCGCCGCCTCGCGAGGACGCCCGTCGCCCGCGCCGCCCGCACCGCGCCGGGCGCGCCGCCCCCGCCCGCCGCCGCTCGCACATGCCCGAGCCGCAGCCCCGCGAGCAGGCAGCGCCGGCCCCCCGCCCCGCGGCCCCGGGCCCCGGCTCCGGCGCCGTCCCTCCTCCCCGGCCGGGCGCCGCGGCCCCGGCATGAGGAGCGGGCGATGATCCCCGCCAACGCCTCCGCCAGGAAGGGGCCCGAGGGCAAGTATCCGCTGCACTACCTCGTGTGGCACAACCGCCACCGCGAGCTGGAGAAGGAGGTCCGCGCGGGCCAGGTAGGAGCGCCTTCGGGGCGCCGCGGGGACCCGGCTTTATCTTCCACTCCTCCTCCTCCTCCAGGTGGACATCGAGCAGCTGGATCCCCGCGGCCGGACTCCCCTGCACCTGGCCACCACGCTGGGGCACCTTGAGTGTGCCCGTGTGCTCCTGGCGCACGGCGCAGACGTGGGCAGGGAGAATCGCAGCGGCTGGACAGGTGGGCAGCCCTGCTCACCCCAGCCCCACAGCCTGCCCTGTGACCTTGCCTCGCCCTCCCCCAGTGCTCCAGGAGGCTGTGAGTACCCGGGACCTGGAGCTGGTGCAGCTGGTGCTTCGGTACCGGGACTACCAGCGGGTGGTGAAGCGGCTGGCGGGCATCCCCGTGCTCCTGGAGAAGCTGCGCAAGGTGAGGCCCAGCCTCTCAGCCTCCACGGGAGCCAGACTTAGCCTCTCTCCCCTTCGTCCTCCAGGCCCAGGACTTCTACGTGGAGATGAAATGGGAGTTCACTAGCTGGGGTAAGCGGGCTGCAGCAGGTCGCTTCTGGGCTTCAAAGCCACCTCCAACCTCCGCTTCCACCAGTGCCCCTGGTGTCCAAGATCTGCCCTAGTGACACCTACAAAGTGTGGAAGAGCGGCCAGAACCTGAGGGTAGACACCACACTCCTGGGCTTTGACCACATGACCTGGCAGCGAGGGAACCGCAGCTTTGTCTTCAGGGGCCAAGGTCAGGCAGGCAGGAAGTGGGGCAGGGTGGGGCTGATCCCCCTGTGCTGTTCCGTGTCTGGCAGACACAAGCGCCGTGGTCATGGAGATTGACCACGACCGCCGGGTGGTGTACACAGAGACTCTGGCACTGGCTGGGCAGGACCGGGAGCTGCTGCTGGCTGCTGCTCAGCCCACTGAGGAACAGGTGCTGAGCCGGCTTACCGCGCCCGTCGTCACCACTCAGCTTGACACCAAGAATATCTCCTTTGAGAGGTGGGTGGACATGGCCTTGGTCACCCTTGAGCCCTGCCTCACCTGGACCACTCTGCTTCCCCAGGAACAAGACTGGCATCCTGGGCTGGCGCAGTGAAAAGACGGAGATGGTGAATGGGTATGAAGCTAAGGTGAGGCTGCAGCTCCCAGCTGCCAGCCCAGCTGCACTCTTGCCTACAGCAAGCTGTACAGGGGATTCTGACCTCCCTTCCCCAGCCCTGGAGGTACAGAAGCAATGCAGCGTGGTCAAGCACTTTGCTTATGAGCCCTTTCTTCATCTGTCCCCAGGTGTATGGGGCATCTAACGTGGAGCTCATCACCCGCACACGGACAGAACATCTTTCAGAACAGCACAAGGGCAAGGTCAAAGGTAATGAGGCAGAGCTGGATGGGGAGAGGTGTCGGTGTCCTCTGAGATGCCACATTTCTTGTAGGCTGTAAGACACCTTTGCAGTCCTTCCTGGGAATCGCTGAGCAGCACGGGGGCCCCCAAAATGGGGTGAGTGTGTGCAGGGGTACCCGTAAGTGGAGGGAGCTCCTGGGCCCCTCCCCATGTGGTACAGACCCTGATCACTCAGACTCTGAGCCAAGCCAACCCCACTGCCATCACTGCAGAAGAATACTTCAACCCCAACTTTGAGCTGGGCAACCGTGATATGGGCCGCCCCATGGAACTGACCACCAAGACACAGAAGTGAGGCCCCTGCCGGTGCTGGGAAGGTGGGGGTCCCTTACCCCTTGGGATCTGGTGGGGGCAGGTTCAAGGCCAAGCTGTGGCTGTGTGAGGAGCATCCCCTGTCCCTGTGTGAGCAGGTGGCCCCCATCATTGACCTCATGGCCGTCAGCAATGCGCTTTTTGCCAAGCTCCGGGACTTCATCACCCTGCGTCTGCCTCCTGGCTTCCCAGTTAAGATTGGTGAGACCGCACGGCCATTTCTCCTGAGCCCGGTGGTGGCGCCTAAAGGTTTCCTCATCCTCAGAAATCCCGATCTTCCACATCCTCAACGCCCGCATCACCTTCGGGAACCTCAACGGCTGCGACGAACCGGTGCCATCGGTGCGAGGCAGCCCCAGCAGCGAGACGCCTTCCCCAGGCAGCGACTCCTCCAGCGTCAGCAGCTCCAGCTCCACGAGTGAGGCCCCCCGCGAGAACGCCTGCCCCTCGGGCCGTGCCTGACCCAGCCCCCGCGCCCCCAGCCTCCTGCCGCGGCTGCGAGATCTCCCCAGCGTTGTTCGAGGCCCCGCGCGGCTACAGCATGATGGGCGGCCAGCGGGAGGCGGCGACCCGGGACGACGACGACGACCTGCTGCAATTCGCCATCCAGCAGAGCCTGCTTGAGGCGGGCAGTGAGTATGACCAGGTGCGTCTCCGCGGGCGCGCGGGGCCACGGGACCGCCACGGCTAACGCCCACGCCTCCCCGCAGGTCACCATCTGGGAGGCGCTAACCAACAGCAAGCCAGGCACCCACCCCATGTCCTACGAGGGTCGCCGACAGGACAGGTCAGTGCCCGCTGGGCCGGAGAGAATCCTCCGGAGAGGATCCTGTCTCCCCTAAGCCAGGACACAGCCGGAGAACCCGCGGGGCCCTCGGCAGGGACCCTCCTGGTATCGGGATGGCTTCTGCCACCACTCCTGCCTCCGAGGCGGCAGGCAGGGGTCAGGGATCCAGGCTTCACCGCGGAGTTCAGACTCTCCCCAGGCATTGACGGGGAGAACTTGGTAGGGTCTGGGCTCCGCCACGACCAGGTGGGGGCCAGGACGCCGCGGGACTGACCGCCTCCACTAGAGGGTGGTGGCCGCGGGCCGCCCTGGAGCCTCCACGCCGTGTCCCGGCCCCGGCCGGTGGGTGGGTGCGCCCGGGAGCCCGCGACATTCCTTCCCCACCCCCAGGAGCGCCCCGCCCACGCCGCAGCGCCAGCCTGCGCCCCCGGCGTCAGTGCCCAGCCCTCGGCCCAGCTCAGGGCCAGGTTCCGGCGGCCACGTGTTCCGGAGCTACGACGAGCAGCTGCGGCTGGCGATGGAACTGTCGGCGCAGGAGCAGGAGGAGAGGCGGCGGCGCGCGCGCCAGGAGGAGGAGGAGCTGGAGCGCATCCTGAGGCTCTCACTGACCGAGCAGTAGCGCCCCCTGCCGGGACCCTCGCCAGCGCCACGCGCGCCACGCCCAGGGCCAGGAGCCAGACAAACCCCGGCCTGCGCGCCTGCAGAGCGGCGGCTGGAGACTGGAGCCACCGCCTCGCGGGTGCAGCAGCACAGCAGGCACGGTTCGGGGAGGGATTCGGCATGGCCGCGGGGTACCTTCCCAGGCCAGGGCCCTGGAGGCAACTGGCACGGCCTGGTCCCCCTGCTTTGCTGTATTCTGATTCCCCAACCCGCTCCCCTGGGCTCAGATCTGTCCTGTCCTAGGGCGGAGCCAGGCGGTCCTGAGGGGGAGATGAATCCTTAGAGGAGCGCTGTCCCTATCCCTTGCTCCTTCTGGCCGGTCCGCATTTCTGTTCACTAACCCCACTCCAGGACACTGCCCCTGAAGCCTTTGCATCTCTGCTCTTCACTCCTGGGGGGCAGCTGAGCTCCCCGCGTGCTGTGTCACTGCTTTGTTCCAGACACAAACCAGCACGTCTAGGGCCCAGCCCCTCCCCCACCCCGGCATTTCAGCGTCAAGTGCACTTAGCGGGGTACCCGGCTCCCCCAGCCCCCACACCCGTCCTGGGTCTCAGGGTGGTTCCAGCTTCTCCTTGGGCAGCCAGAAGTTGGAGTCCCATCCCCCAAGGCACATTTTTTTTTTTTTTTTTTTGTGATCAGGGAGTGTGTCCAACGTAGCCCCCTGGCCTGTGCAAGCCCTGACTCCCTCATGGTGCCTCGGAGAGTGGGGAGCATATTGGGCTGGGGTAAGCACTAGACCCAAGTAGACTGGACACAAAGGGCTCGCCCAGGGCCCTGGCGCCACCCCCACCCCTTCCCACCAGCTGCTGCTAGCCTCTGTGGTTGTACATCCCACTTGCCCCCACACGGAGACTGACTCTAAAACCCTTCATCCAATGGTGCTAACCCCCGGCTCTCCCCTGCCCCACCTCACCCACCCAGAGAAGCACAGACCCCGCCAGGGGCAGGGGCCCACCGCACACCCTTGTCCCGGGCCTGTCTGGGACTGGCCTTCCCGGCTCAGCCAGTGAGGCTCAGAAGGGACACAAAGAGGGATGGAAGAAAAGAACAAAGAGAAACTGTTCCTCCCACCCCCTTCCCTGATGCCAGGGGCACCAGACTGATTCTGAGGCACAAATAAAAGAGGCTTCATACCGGAGGCTTTTGCTACCTAACTTTACTTGGGGGGAA